CCATTATCGCCCTCATTTTACTCCTGGAGGTCTAAGCAAGACCCCAGTAACCCGCCCCACGGATCCCCAGACCCCAGGCAGCCTCTGTGGCTGCAGGGAGCCTGGGCCCACTCGCTGGGTTCAAGGAGAACCCTCCGACTTGGGGCCCGGCTGGCTCGAGGAACCGGACCCTGTGATGAAGATTTTCCAGGCTGGATACGTAAGCAAATCAAATCGCAAACTAATGACACGAAAACCATATTCACACGAAAGAAAAATCGACTACGGTTATAAAAGTGTATGGAATTTGACCTCGCCTTGGAGAAACACTACACAAAAGCTATCTTTAATAGACGCCTGTCATTTAAGAGCGGCAGGGACACTGTCCCTCATGCGCTCGCAAAAACAGAGCCGTAATTGTAGCTGCTGCTGCTGCGGGCAGGATTTATTTCTCCAATTGGCTAAATGGCTTTCCCCCTTCCCCGAAGGTGATATCTGTATTTTCAAAATTCAGAGCTGCTGGCAGGACGGTCAGTACCGACCCCAACCTCGACACAAAAATAAGAGGGGCTGCAAAACGGGGGAAATAAAGTTGTTGTAAATAAAATGCAAGTCACCACCTCCCCCCAATCCTCTGCATCCTCGCCGGGCGCGCGATCGGCAGCTGACGGCCTAACAATTGGTACATCCTAATGGAACTGCGAGGGAAATGCAATAATTTTGCCATAATGGGCTGTAACCTCAATTCGACCCCGGCCCTTGCAGCCCCCGGTCGGAAGCTGGGCGATGAGCCCTGCCTCCAGCGGGTGGCGCTCGAGTCCGGCTGAACGGCGGCAACTGGCGGCGGGCACGCGCCCGGGGCGCGCGCGCCACCCCCCTCGCCTCCACCCAACTCCCCTATTAGTGCACGAGTTTACCTCTAGAGGTCATCAGGCAGGATTTACGACTGGACAACAAAAGCACGTGATTCGAAGTCGTACCCCATATTTGGGTGCCTACGTAGGAGGGAACCAAGTACATGTCCCAGTCATTTCCATAATTCATCATAAATTGTGCAAGGGTGCTATAGACGCACAAACGACCGCGAGCCACAAATCAAGCACACATATCAAAAAACAAATGAGCTCTTATTTTGTAAACTCATTTTGCGGTCGCTATCCAAATGGCCCGGACTACCAGTTGCATAATTATGGAGATCATAGTTCCGTGAGCGAGCAATTCAGGGACTCGGCGAGCATGCACTCCGGCAGGTACGGCTACGGCTACAATGGCATGGATCTCAGCGTCGGCCGCTCGGGCTCCGGCCACTTTGGCTCCGGAGAGCGCGCCCGCAGCTACGCTGCCAGCGCCAGCGCGGCGCCCGCCGAGCCCAGGTACAGCCAGCCGGCCACGTCCACGCACTCTCCTCAGCCCGATCCGCTGCCCTGCTCCGCCGTGGCCCCCTCGCCCGGCAGCGACAGCCACCACGGCGGGAAAAACTCCCTAAGCAACTCCAGCGGCGCCTCGGCCGACGCCGGCAGCACCCACATCAGCAGCAGAGAGGGGGTTGGCACGGCGTCCGGAGCCGAGGAGGACGCCCCTGCCAGCAGCGAGCAGGCGAGTGCGCAGAGCGAGCCGAGCCCGGCGCCGCCCGCCCAACCCCAGATCTACCCCTGGATGCGCAAGCTGCACATAAGTCATGGTAAAGCCAGCCTTTTTCTAAATCCACGCGACTGGTGGCTAAACCGCTGACTTTTCTATTGCAGACAACATAGGCGGCCCGGAAGGCAAAAGGGCCCGGACGGCCTACACGCGCTACCAGACCCTGGAGCTGGAGAAGGAGTTCCACTTCAACCGTTACCTGACCCGCAGAAGGAGGATTGAAATAGCACATGCTCTTTGCCTCTCCGAGAGACAAATTAAAATCTGGTTCCAAAACCGGAGAATGAAGTGGAAAAAAGATAATAAGCTGAAAAGCATGAGCATGGCCGCGGCAGGAGGGGCCTTCCGTCCCTGAGTATCTGAGCGTTTAAAGTACTGAGCAGTATTAGCGGATCCCGCGTAGTGTCAGTACTAAGGTGACTTTCTGAAACTCCCTTGTGTTCCTTCTGTGAAGAAGCCCTGTTCTCGTTGCCCTAATTCATCTTTTAATCATGAGCCTGTTTATTGCCATTATAGCGCCTGTATAAGTAGATCTGCTTTCTGTTCATCTCTTTGTCCTGAATGGCTTTGTCTTGAAAAAAAATAGATGTTTTAACTTATTTATATGAAGCAAGCTGTGTTACTTGAAGTAACTATAACAAAAAAAGAAAAGAGAAAAAAAAACACACAAAAAGTCCCCCTTCAATCTCGTTTAGTGCCAATGTTGTGTGTTGCACTCAAGTTGTTTAACTGTGCATGTGCGTGGAAGTGTTCCTGTCTCAATAGCTCCAAGCTGTTAAAGATATTTTTATTCAAACTACCTATATTCCTTGTGTAATTAATGCTGTTGTAGAGGTGACTTGATGAGACACAACTTGTTCGACGTGTAGTGACTAGTGACTCTGTGATGAAAACTGTGACTCCAAGCGGTGTGTCCCTGCGTGCCTTTATAGGACCCTTTGCACGAACTCTGGAAGTGGCTCTTATAAGCGCAGCTTCAGTGATGTATGTTTTTGTGAACAAAGTTACAAATATTGTCCAAGTCTGGCTGTTTTAAGCAAACTGTGATCAGCTTTTTTTTTTTTTTTTTTTTTTTTGTATTTGTTTTTAAGGAAAAAATACTGACTGGAACAAAAAATAAACTTTCTATTGTAAGTTCTCTTGGTCTGGTTTGTGCCAAATAGTGAGCGG